CCACGCAGCTGTGGGTAGCTGGCCCCTCTGCAGGAAATTCAAGTGAATGGCGATGGCACTTTCGGTTTTCATCTCTGGAAAGCGCTTTCGGGGCGGGAAGGTGGGAGGGACGTTGATGTGAGGCGTGGTCCTGAGTTCTCCTGAGGGCAGGTGAGGGCAGTACAGGGCAGGGAATGTGGGGCTGGGGCAAGGGCTGCTGCCAACTCTTGACCAGAGGGGACACAGAGCAGGTGGAGGAGGGTCTCACCCAGACCAGACCCCAGGCAGGTCAACAAGCTTGGGGGTCCCTGCTGAGGTGGGGACACAGTGGAGGTGCAGGGAGCCAAGAATGAGAGGACCTTCCCATAGGCAGGGACACAGCCCACGTGCAGGGGGCCTGGCCTAGCTGGGGACACAGCCAGGTGCAGGGAGCAGAGGGCACTCACTCAAGGGAAGACATCTACAGGTGCAGGCAGGAGGGAGCTTCACCTAGGCTGGGTCAAAGAACAGGTGCAGGGGCCATGAGGGGCCTCCCAGGCGGACACACAGTGCAGGTTCAGTGGGGGTCTCACCCCAGTGGGGACACAGTGCAGGTGCAATAAGCCTGGGGCCCTCACTGAGATGGGGACACAGCATCCATGCAGGGAGGCGGAAATGGGGGCCCTTGTTCAGGCAGGGACCTGGAGGGGGTGCAGGATCTGGGAGACCCTGACTCAAGAGGGGCCAGGTGCAGGGAGCAGGTATTGGGGTCCGGTACCCAAGAGCGCAGGTAGGAGGAGCGGAGCTCGGATGGAGGCTCTGAAGAGCTGGGCCAGTCTCCAGCGCCCAGGGCTGGCCGAGCGTGGCCAGTGGGTCCGGGTGTGTCACATGACGGGATGATGCCAGGCTGTGGGGCAGGGCCCCTGTGGCCATCCTGGCTGTGCACCTGGGTGGCAGCCAGTGGGGCGGGAGCTGGGGCTGCAGCTGTGGTGTTCCCAGAGGCCCAGGTGCCCTCTCCCACACGCCTGGGCCCTCTGGGTTGTGGGAACCAGCCAGCTCCTGCTCTGTCCCCTCAGGTGTCCTGCAGGCACAGCTCCTCGGGGGGCCCAGGCCGATGGCAGGTCTTAACGTGTCCCTCTCCTTCTTCTTTGCCACCTTCGCCCTCTGTGAGGCGGCCAGGCGGGCCTCCAAGGCCCTGCTCCCAGTGGGCGCCTATGAAGTCTTCGCCCGGGAGGCGGTGGGTGCGGGTGCAGCTCGGGCCCTGCTGCCTGCGGGTGCAGCTCGGGCCCTGCTGCCTGGAGATGAGGACGCTGGTCGAGCTCGGGCCCTGGGCTGGGGACTTTGGGCCTGACCTGCTGCTCACCCTGCTCTTCCTGCTCTTCCTGGCGCACGGGGTCACCTTGGACGGGGCCTCGGCCAACCCCACTGTGTCCCTGCAGGAGTTCCTCATGGCCGAGCAGTCTCTGCCTGGCACGCTGTTGAAGCTGGCGGCACAGGGGCTGGGCATGCAGGCCGCCTGCACCCTGATGCGCCTCTGCTGGGCCTGGGAGCTCAGTGACCTGCACCTGCTGCAGAGCCTCATGGCCCAGAGCTGCAGCTCGGCCCTGCGCACATCCGTGCCCCACGGGGCGCTTGTGGAGGCCGCCTGCGCCTTTTGTTTCCATCTGACCCTCCTGCACCTGCGGCACAGTCCTCCCGCCTACAGCGGGCCCGCTGTGGCTCTGTTGGTCACCGTCACGGCCTACACGGGTGAGCACTGCTTCCCCTTCCCCTGGGCCCCTGGGGACCAGGGCTGTCTGTGCTCTGCCCACAGCCGGGCCCTTCACGTCTGCCTTCTTCAACCCTGCCCTGGCCGCCTCTGTGACCTTTGCCTGCTCGGGACACACCTTACTGGAGTACGTGCAGGTGTACTGGCTGGGCCCTCTGACAGGTAAGGGCAGGGGCAGGGTGGGGTCCCTAGGGGCGGCCCACCTGGGACCTGCCTTCTCTTGCAGGGATGGTCCTGGCTGTGCTGCTGCACCAGGGCCGCCTTCCCCACCTTTTCCAGAGGAACCTGTTCTACGGCCAGAAGAACAAGTACCGAGCACCCCGAGGGAAGCCGGCCCCGGCCTCAGGGGACACCCAGACCCCTGCAAAGGGGTCCAGTGTCCGGGAGCCTGGGCGCAGTGGTGTTGAGGGGCCACATTCCAGCTGAGTGGCCTTGCTCTGTGTGAGCCCCGTGCGAGGGCCCTGCTTGTAGCTGGACCCTGGAACCTTCTGTAGCTAAGAGGGAATCCTGGCCCCCTCCCCAGAAGCCATTTGTCAATAAACCATTTCTAAGACCTGTGTGTCCCCCTGGGCCCGAGAGAGGCTT